TTAACTGGGTATGTGACACTTAGGTTACACATGGTTTACTCTCTCTGATGAAATGTGGGAGACACTGTGGCCTCTGTAGCCCATTTACAGATCATTTCATAGGGTAACTTTATTTTTTTCAAATCTTGTCCCAAGTTCTATGAGGGTTCTTGTTTTACATTTTCCAAGTTACTAACTTCCAGCTCAGGTAGGTAAGGGACAACTGAATTGTGGTGGCTGCTATTTTTTGTGCAGGTGTTGATCTACCGGCTGTCAAGGAGTCCAAATGGAAGATCTCAAAGCCCTTAACAGACTATAACAAAGAAGAGATTGGCTGAATATTCATACCCTTGTGAGTTCAAGGGAGTTGTAGGGATGGTCTGGGTAGCCATGCAAGTTCAGAGAGCTCATTCTTTCTGCCTCCTTTCAGCTCTGCCTCCGCAGCTGGCTGATTTTAGTATACGAAGCTCCCTGTAAGCCCGCAGCCTATCGACTTCCACAGTCCCAGACTAAGGCACCGAAGCCTTACTGTTCTCTCTGGAGTCTAGGTCAGGTCCTGAGGTGAAGGGGTAGGGTGGGGGCGGGCAGGACGCAGGTGCAGCCCCGTGGTCCCGGATCTAACTCACATCTCTGGGAATGGGAACCGAAGTCACCGCTTAGGTCTCCCCCAGCGGTTTTCGGTTCAGGTCTCTGTGCTCCTCACCTGGATATGGGCGCCCTGGGGGCCTGGCTTCCTCCGCAGAGACCAGAAGCGATCTCTGTGTTCCGGATTTTCCCTTTATCTTTCCTCTCCCCAGTGTCCTCTCTGTTTCCCAACCTCCCCATACCGAGGACCCCACAACCCGCCCCGGGATGGCGCCTGGCTGCTCGCACCCTAATTCAGGACCCCAATTGGTGGGAGAGGAACCGCGGTCCTCAAGCTTGCAGGACACAGGGCCGCTGCCCGGAATGCTGTGGGGGTGGGGACCCTCGCCGCCCCGCCCCCACCAGCGGCCTGCCCCGCCCCCTCCCACGCACGTCACGTCCGGCCCGGCCTCCGCCCGCCAGCCGCTCTCCTCCCGCTCGCCGTTAGGGAGGCTCTGCACCTCAGCCGCCGCCTCTGTCGCCACTCTCTCCCCCTGTTCCGCGTCTGCGTCGCCACCACCGCCGGGGGTATCCGGGGGGTCGCTTACCGGGCTGGCCCCGCGCCACAGCCGTAGCTTTAACCTCCCGTCAGCGGCCGCCCCAGGAAGAGGCTTCTCGGCCGCGGAGCCACTTGGGGCCTCAGTTCTCGCCCTCTTGCCGTCGCCGCGGGTCCTGGAGAAGCGGCCGCGGCCAGGGAACGGGGCATCGCGGTTCCAACGGTAGGTAAACGGGCGGGTACCCGGATCTGCGCGGGAAATTGAAATAATTGTTTTTGTCTTGTAGATTAACTGCTGAAGTACTGATCGAGTTCTGCATTTCTTCAATGAGGAACTACAGGCTGATCTTCTGCCATAATCTCAAACAGCCATAAATGACAAAAGAATGCTTGCTCAGTGAGGGTAGCTGGTGCAGAAGCCATTTTTTAAACTTAGGTATTTAAGTACTGAAAGGTAAGTTTTCAAAATGGTAACTATCTCGTGCTAAAAATTTCTTTTTTATAAAAATGTATTACAGGCCGGGTGCGGTGGCTAACGCCTGTAATCCCAGCACTTTGGGGGCCGAGACGGGCAGATCACGAGGTCAGGAGATGGAGACCATCCTGGCTAACACGGTGAAACCCCATCTCTACTAAAAATACAAAAAATAGTCTTTTTTTTTTGTCTTTCATTTGGCAGAAAAGACAGCTTTGATTTCTGGCTGCAAAAAAGATATGAGGAAGAGCTCCTCCCCTTCCTTGAGTAACTGCAACTCCGTTCTTGCTAACAAAATATTTGGAATTCCACTTGATGAGCTGCAGCAGGGAGGACATCCAGACAATGAGGTTCCATTCATAGTCCGCCACGTTGTGGACTATATTGAGGAACATGGTATACATTTCCTTACTTTGAGGGCTAGCTTTGCTTATTGAATGATTGCCTTGAACTAACGTAGGAGGTCTGGAGCAACAAGGACTTTTTCAAGTCAATGGAAATGCTGAGACAGTGGAGTGGCTTCGGCAGAGATACGACAGCGGAGAAGAGGTGGATTTGGTTAAGGAAGCAGATGTTCCCTCAGCTATTAGCCTTCTTAGATTTTTTCTTCAAGAACTTCCTGAACCTGTTATCCCTGGCAGTTTACATATTCACTTGATGCAGCTTTCTCAAGGTAACATAATTTGATACTTATCAATTGGTCATATTGAAAAAAACCTGTTATTATTGTTTTATAGATTATAATAATGAAGATGAATTTGGAAGAAAGTTGAGGTTCCTCTTGCAACAGCTTCCACCTGTTAATTATAGTTTGTTAAAGTTTCTGTGTAGATTTTTAGCCAATGTAGCATCACATCATGAAGAAATTTGGTCCGCAAATTCTTTGGCTGCTGTCTTTGGTCCAGATGTCTTCCAGTAAGTTGTTTAAAAAATTTTTGTTTAATTTTACTCTCAATTCAATTTGGACTTCTATTCTTAGCATTTACACAGATGTGGAAGACATGAAAGAGCAAGAAATAGTGAGCAGGATAATGGCTGGACTTCTGGAAAACTACTATGAGTTTTTTGAGAATGAAGAGGAAGATTTTTCATCTAATGATTTGAGTTCAATTACTGAACAGGTGAGAATATTCTATTTGGAGGGATAATTTTTTTTTAATTCTGAATTTCTTTTTATTTATATAGGTTAATGAACTTTCTGAGGAAGAAGAGGAAGATGAAAAGCTGGAACATATTGAAGAACTTCCAGAAGAGGGTGCAGAAAAATCAAATGACATGCCAGAGGTGGTACAATTAAGGATGACTGAAAACATCCTGGAATCAAATAGTGTTACGGCAACAAGGTAATAGCTCAGTTGAATGAACTTTAGCTTTTTTTTTATAGCTAATTTCTTTCTTTGATTGCAGCACCCATATATCTCCCATCAGCATCCTACCAGCCTCTACAGAGTAAGTAGTATATTTATAGAAGACAAATTTTTACTGCTTCTTACTAAAACGTGTTGTTTTGTAGTATTTTAGAAAGAACAATTAGAGCAGCTGTGGAACAGCACCTTTTTGATCTTCAGAGCAGCATAGATCATGATCTTAAGAATTTACAACAGCAAAGTGTGGTGTGTAATAATGAAGCAGAAAGTATTCATTGTGATGGGGAAGGATCTAATAACCAGTAAGAAACATTTTACTGTTGTTTATTAAATGGGCCTGATCTGATTTTTAAACTTCATCCCTAGGATTGATATTGCTGATGATATTATTAATGCCAGTGAAAGTAACAGAGACTGTTCAAAACCTGTGGCTAGCACTAATTTAGACAATGAAGCTATGCAGCAAGATTGTGTATTTGAGAATGAAGAAAATACCCAGGTAAGGAATGTCAAAAATATGTGTTAGATGTACCATTAATACATGGTAGTGTTCTTTTTGTCAGTCTGTAGGTATATTGTTAGAGCCATGCAGTGACCGTGGTGATAGTGAAGATGGCTGTCTTGAGAGGTAAGCATTTTTTCTTGTTGCTAATTAATCATTAATATACTAACAACTTTACTTGTATTTTTAGGGAAGAATATTTGTTATTTGACAGTGATAAATTGTCACACTTGATTCTGGTAAGAACTATTTTTTTGTCTTAGTCTTTAAATTGTGAAATATATTCTTTATTTTAAAATACAGGATTCTAGTAGCAAGATATGTGATTTGAATGCCAACACTGAATCAGAAGTACCAGGAGGTCAGAGTGTTGGTGTTCAAGGGGAAGCAGCGTGTGTCAGTATTCCACATTTAGATCTGAAGAATGTTTCTGATGGTGATAAATGGGAAGGTAATTTTACCCACACGCATTATTTTCCTGATAGTATTTTTTGCCATTTTTTCCATTTTATTAGCGTCATGCCCTATCACTTTTCCCCTCATTGATTTCAAAACAATGCATCTGCAGAGAGATGGGGAGGGTAAGTATGGTTCACCATAGTTTAGTTTTTTTCCATGGTACTATTCTTTGTGTTTGTTTTATAGAGCCATTTCCTGCTTTTAAGTCTTGGCAGGAGGACTCTGAGTCTGGAGAAGCTCAGCTGTCTCCACAAGCTGGAAGAATGAATCATCACCCCTTGGAAGAGGACTGTCCTCCAGTATTATCACACCGCAGTTTAGATTTTGGTCAAAGCCAGCGTTTCCTACATGATCCAGAAAAGTTGGATTCCTCATCTAAAGCACTGTCTTTTACTAGGTATATGATTTTTATGTACTTACAAGAGGCAATTTAACAGTGTTGGCCTTTTGTTTTAATTCAGAATTCGAAGATCATCCTTTAGTTCAAAAGATGAAAAGAGAGAGGACAGAACACCTTATCAGCTGGTCAAGAAACTTCAGAAGAAAATCAGACAATTTGAGGAACAGTTTGAAAGGGAAAGAAATAGCAAGGTAGGTTTGTAGCATTCCCCAGAGTGAGCTTAAGTGTCAGTGATTCTGCTCCATAATTTTTCAGCCCTCCTACAGTGATATTGCTGCCAATCCAAAGGTATTAAAATGGATGACAGAGCTTACAAAACTGCGGAAGCAAATTAAAGGTATATTATGTGCCATTTTGTAATATATTTGCATTACTGATCTGTCCTTATTTCTGACATGTAGATGCAAAACACAAAAATTCTGATGGAGAATTTGTACCTCAGACACGTCCACGTAGTAACACACTTCCAAAAAGCTTTGGCTCTTCTCTAGACCATGAAGATGAAGAGAATGAAGATGAACCCAAGGTCATTCAGAAGGAGAAAAAACCATCTAAAGAAGCAACCCTTGAACTTATTCTTAAAAGACTGAAAGAAAAACGTATTGAGAGGTGTCTTCCAGAAGATATCAAGGTAATCTTGAGCTATGATTTTTGCCCAGATTATGTATTTTGTTATTTTTTTTGTTTAATTCCAGAAAATGACCAAAGATCATTTGGTAGAAGAGAAAGCTTCTCTTCAGAAAAGTCTTCTTTACTATGAAAGTCAACATGGAAGGCCGGTAATATCTCTCTTGCTAAAAAGATTTGATTTGACTAGACAATTTCTTTTTTTTCTTGCTTCAGGTGACCAAGGAAGAAAGGCACATTGTTAAACCTCTCTATGATAGATACAGGCTTGTAAAACAAATGCTGACAAGAGCTAGCATCACTCCTGTCCTTGTAAGTAAAATAAGCAATAATTCTCTGGTTCATGTAAAACTATTTATATTATTGATTGTTATAGGGATCTCCATCCACCAAGCGAAGGGGTCAGATGTTACAGCCAATCATAGAAGGAGAAACTGCACATTTTTTTGAAGAAATCAAGGTAATCCTTTAAAGAAATAATTATCTGATCCCATGTTTGATTCTCTGTTTGGATATCTTTTTAGGAGGAAGAAGAAGATGGTGTTAATCTGTCCTCTGAGTTAGGTGATATGTTGAAAACTGCAGTACAGGTACAGTCTTCATTAGAAAACTCTGAATCTGATGTTGAAGAAAATCAAGAAAAACTGGCTCTGGATCTCCGATTGTCAAGTTCTCGAGCAGCTTCTATGTATGTATGCTGATTTGTGATTTTAGCCTATTTGCCCTTCAGTATTTTACCATTTCAATTCTAGGCCTGAATTATTGGAACAACTTTGGAAAGCCAGAGCTGAAAAAAAGAAACTACGCAAAACGTTGCGGGAATTTGAAGAAGCATTTTATCAACAAAATGGAAGGTTTGTTGAGCATCACAAAATTGAGTCATCTTTAGAACATTACAAATTTTATTTTCTCCCCTAGGAATGCCCAGAAAGAGGATCGTGTTCCAGTGCTTGAGGAGTACAGAGAGTACAAGAAAATTAAAGCCAAGCTTAGGCTTCTTGAAGTTCTTATAAGCAAACAAGATTCTTCAAAATCCATATAAGATACGTTCCTTGAAAATTCATATCATAAAGTCAGTTGTATTCCTTGAAGCTATCATCGTGTGTACTTGGCTGGTACTTAAATTCGTTTTGTCAGGCACTCAGAGAATCTCATTTTGTACTTGGTTGTGGTGCCACTAAACAAAACAAATGATGGGAGAGTAAGTAGGCCCTCTCAAGGGAGCGTAAGTGATGTTCCATATTAACCACAGACTGTCCTCTCCACCTTTAGCAAACATATGGTTTACTTCATTGTTTTGTACTACAGATACATCCTTTTAGCAAAAGACTGGAATTTTATCCTTTCAACTTCAAGAACTTTGGAAATGCAAGCTTTTTGTTATTACCAACTTTTTGTTTCTCATTACTGAAGAAAATTGGAGGAAAATCTTCATACTGAATTCTTCTGTTGCCTTTTTCTTACAGAATGACTGAAAATTTGAAAGAAAAGCCTATAAAAGTGCACATACGCAACTGTGTTCTCTGTTTTCCTAGAAAACCAAAATCAAACTGAGATTTCAAGTCGTACTATGGAACACCTTTCTGTTTAATTCCCAAAGTGACATCTTCTCACAGGTAGTATGTTAGTAAAATTTTGCAATTCGCTGGTCACACAGCTCCCGGATGAAGATAACAGTTGGTAGACCAAAAGGTGACCTCGCTTAGTATATTGAAAACACACACCACACATCACACACAGAACTGAATCATACCACATGCTGCCTATGGGACTTCAGTTACTGTTTCCTGAGTTACTGTTTATCCGCTGGCAATGGTGTGATTTGTCTGGATCAGATCCGCGCTATTCCCCAACCCACCTCCAGATAATGTGAGAAAATAGCCATGTCAGTATGTAGGAACTCTGATGGTGCTCAGATTTGTGTGTTCAATCAATGGGCTTAAATCAGCAAAATATTATGCCTAAAGTAAATCTGTTCTTAACAAGGGCTCTACCACTGCATTTTCACATGTACCTTCAGGGGGTTATCTTTTTTTTTTTCCCCTCCTATTTTAATCAGCAAAATCCATACCAAAACAACGACAACAACGCCCTCTTAAGGGACCACCCTTTGGTCAATCATAACATGCTGTTTAAAGCAGCTGTTTACAGGATGTGTAGTGGTATGCCCCTTGTCATATACTCTTAGCATATCTTTTTTTCCTTTGGCTTTGCATGGCTTTTCTTCAGGTACTGTCTCGGTATCATTCTGCTAATCATTGTTACAGAATGGTGACTTCATTTGTGCTAACAGTACAACAGCAGATTTGGGTCAGGCTTAATCTAAGTGTTAACTTTTTTTTCTGGTGCTTTTTTGGATTGATGACTGTCTCACTTTGACTATACCCATGTTTTGCATGCAATGACTCATGCATGGTTTTCTTAACTAGCTAATATTAACAATTTATTCCATATAAAAATGGAATTTTGCAACATCCTTTAATAAGGTGAGGGAAGCATGAACCTCAGACTTCTGGCACTATTACATAGTAAGCACATGAAGTAGTTTGATAATAAATAGCAGTTCTAGTACTTCACATTTCACCCGTGTGTGCAATGCCTTTTTCTGGGGGGTGGGGGGTGAGGGAAAACCTGGTAGTGAATGTGTAGTTGGGGAATAAAGAAAAGCACTAAATCCTGCCCTTTTTGTGTGGTTTCCTTTTGATACAACTAGGTTATTCATAATGTATACCTAGAAAAGTGAAATTGAAAATACCAAAAGATGTATCATTTTTATTTGAATCCATCATGCAGTGTACATTTCAGATAATTTCCTTCAGTCTCCAGATAGGAGTGTATCCAAACATCTAATTTTATGTGCACTGTGTATCTTATATGAATGTTTTATTTTATATACCACATGCAAAAATGTCCATATGCACTATTTAAATGTTTTAAATAATATATTCCTTCTTTATAATGCTAAATCTATATGAGTACCATATTTTTATAAGTCAGTGGTCTGACTGGTTTCATTTTAGAATTAACAGCTGCTTCAATATGTTATTCAATGTTAATGTTTGGCTGTGAGTAGAATATGTAAAAGTGGCATGGCAGCACTTATGCTCTGTGACAGTATTGTGTGTCATAGTTGAGCAGTAGCTGGTAGAATTAGGCAGTTGGTGATAGTTTTACTTTGGTACAAATAAAAACTGTATATCTATATACAAATAATATATAGATATATATGTCCACCAGTATAATGGCATTGCTGTGTCTGGCACTTCATTGTACAGACTTTTATAATAAAAGAACTTGAAAGTTCTAAGTCATTGTAAATGTATGTTTGTTTTTCCACTG